AGAGGGCCATACATGCACGAGTGATGACAGAGTGTCATAAATCAGGAATTCTGATTATTCCAATCCCATGCACCTAAGATCTGTTTAAAGAAAAAATAATAATGAGATGGTGATGCAGGTAGCTAATGGTTAGACCCTTCTAGAGTTCACCAAACTCCTTCGGCAGGGACGTCTTCATAAGCATGCAGCCTGCGCAGCTGCACAAGGTCCTGCCTTTAGGAGCACCCAGCCTTTATTTATGCTCTGCTGTCGCAATCTTGAAATTTAAATAGTGTTTTACCAAGGTGTCCTGCATTCATTTTGCACTGGGACCAGTAAATTATAAAATCAGTCCTGTCCCTAAGTTTCCAGAGGTTAAATTTACCTACAGTTCCCCATAATTTCGTCCCCATCCAACTTTGATATTTTTTAAGTTTGCTACTTCTTATCCCCAGATTATTAATGTAACAGTCAGGTGAGCACCCTAGAGCAGTCTTTTTTCCTGTATTTCCTATGTTTCCTTATTTTTATTGTCCAAATCAGTGCTGCCTGTGCTATAAATGGAGCTGCAGTTATATATTGTTCTTATAATGCTTCTTCTCAGATCAAAAACTTCAAACAGAATTCATTGGCTAAAAACTAAATGCACTGAAGTCTCTATCTAAATTCATGTTAACTGCTGGATTATACAAATTCATTTTCTAATAATTGCCCAATTTCAACTACAACATATAACCAAACAAGACAAATTCTGAACAATTCTTCATGGTAGAAAGAATTCAAATAAAGATTTAAGGAAATCCTCATTTTCAAAAATTACTGTCTCAAAAAAAAAAAAATTAAGTAAATGTTTTTGCATTCCTGAAATGCCCTGTGTCTACAGTGATCAGGTACAGAAAAGCTACTTCAAGTTCAAATATAACTTAGCGATTGCCACATGGTGCAGAATCTTTCCACCCCTAACACTCCAAAAACCCAATCAGACAAGTGGCCGTAATCTGACTCCCAGCACACAGGGAGCTGCGGGGCAGGCAATGAGAGCTGCACTCTGGCTGGGGAAGGCATGAGTGACAGACCCACAGCAAGGCGGTGGGGGTAAGTCCTTCTTTGCCTTAAGGGAACAACGCTTAGGGCCAAAAGATGAAACTGTCTCTTTTATTATAGATGTTTGTGCCTTCTTAGGCAGAATCTGGAAGGCAGCTATAGGGCAGGTGGGTGGTTCTTTTAGATCTGAGTACTGGGCATTTTCAGAAGAGAGGCATAGAGAAGGTAGAAGAAAAGGGATGCTTTTTAGCCAAATCCTCCATATGTTTCAGATCTGCAAAAGCCCAGGAAAATTACCCTATGGAGGTGAATCTAGCTATAGTACATTTCTTCGGAAAAATTACTCACCCAGACGCTCAGCTGTCCTGGAGTGGATGAAGCTGAGTGTTCAGCTAGAAAGTAATGTGTCCGATTCAGTACATCAACAAACCCGCTTTGTTCTGGGGCAAAAGAAGCAAATCTAATTGTGTTGATCATTTCCAGTGACTGTGAACATATAAGGGAACACTGACAATAAAAGCAGGGTGCTATGGGTGACGCTAGGGTGAGCCCTCATAAGGCCAGAGATATGTATATGCTGCCAGCAAACTTCACGGTTCACAGCCAAGTGAGGCTGGTCCATCTGCCTTGGAAGAAGATCAGATTTTTGTGGATTTAAAAAAAAAAAAAAGCTAAAAACATTCTTAAAGAGCATGTTTATGTTTTGTGTTGGTGTTTTGCACTGTTTTAAATTTCTCTGGTTGATGAATATTTGAAGCTGAAAGAGCAACTACCTCTGGAGAGGTAAACAGGTGCATGACAGGCCAAGCAGGGAGAGAACTCCGGAAATGGCAGAAGTGAGAGGTGAAGGGGGTGAGCAGCGGGGCTGGCCTTTTCTGGGTCCCACCTCTTCTGGTGTCTCCTGCGGGGCTGAAAAGGACGTTTCCTGCCCACCTAGCTTCCTTAGCCTACTGTTTTGTCCTCCTCCTTCTCCCCTAACCCTGACCACAAACGACAGCACCTATGATCGCATTTTGCCCCCTTTGCCATCCCGGCTACAGCCCTGGGCTGCCGGTGAGTTCAGAAGTGACTCTCCTAACTTCTTCAATATGTGACTTTTCTGAGTTTACCGTCTTTGGGAATATTTTTAGTGTCTCCTCCAGGGTGCCCTCCCTGCCCCATTGCAACCATCGTTTTTGTCTCTTTACATTCTTTTCCTCTAGAGAGTATGATGTCGTTGTCATCCCACCTGGGGTTTTTCATACTTCTGAGATTCGCTTCACTGGGGCAGGGGATGCGTGGGATGTGGCTGGCCACCCCCCTGTGGAGCCAGCTCTTCCTTTATCCTGCCACCCGGGCCTGGGCAAGAAAGGGTTTTTCTCTCTCCACCTCTAAAGCAAAGCCCCATAGCAAACTAAGGGCTAGGCTGAGCTGGAAATTCCCCTCACCCTTTTTGGCACTGCATTTCCTCACTACCCACGCAGAAAGCAGGTTCCCGGGAACATTCAGTGACATGGGGAAATGAGGGCCCCGCAATTTGTCAAAGGGAAAGCCACAATAATACTAATCTCTTAAAGTACTTGGCTTTCTTGCCTAACCCCTTACGTGGTCCTCTGCAATTAGATTCTCTGGTAAATACTCTCCATACTTCTTGGCTCTCATGACTATCACAGGCAAAGGACAAGGGCAAAAGTCTTAGATGATAGGGTAACTGGGGTAATTGCCCCCCCCCCCCAAAAGGGGAATCCTAGCCATTTCCTGCCAGAATGAGCAGTTGGCATCAATATCGTCAAACCACCCCTTCTCTGCTCCAAAGATCTAATGACAGCAAGAGGGATATAGACGGGAGGAGAAGGCGTCCTCCCTCTCCCAGACTCCCTGCCCACCACCCTCCCCAGAGAAGCTCCACAAGGTGAGACACACTGTCCTATAGGCCCATGTAACAGAAAGCCATCAAAAAGACCGTAGAGAAAAGCCGTTTTCCATAGAGCCTTCTGCTCAGGGGCCCACAGTTTCCCTAACCACACCCGCTTTTCCTGACTTCCCGAGCTCTGCACCATGAAGGCAGGAAAGGTACCGGGGCATTGCTGGCACACCCCAGCCTCCAGGCTCCCTTTGGCAGGTTTATCTGCATTGTACGGTCAGGGTCAAGGGGTGAGAGAGGGTCGGGCACGAGGAGAGGCTGTCCTTCCTCCCCTAAAAGCATCCCCCACTCCCATCTCTCCCCACCTCCAGCGGCCAGGATGCACCGGGCCGGCGGGCAGGCGGGCGAGCTCGCGGGGCCGCTTCTGCGTGTGCACCTGGCCGCCGCCCGGGAGCCTGCCACGGGCCGGGAATGGCCGCTGCTCCGCCCTCTGAGAGGTGCTCCAGGCTCCCTGGGGACGGAGGTTTACACGTCCCCGTGCCGCGCTCCCAGATCTGGGCGGTGCGCGTGTCCCTTGGGCAGGCTCAGCTCCCGGACTCCTCCCGCTGGCAGCCTGCTCGTTCCTGGCGCAAAGGAGAGGGAGGGAGTGTCGCTGTCCCAGCTGAGGCCCTGCCTGTTCCCATCGCCCTTGCTAGTCACCAGAAGCTCCTCTCCCCTCAATGAGTTCACTTTCTCAAAAGACAGCCTTCAGCACCCTGGTTTCCTAGAAGGCTTCCCCCTAATCCAGAGTCTGGGGGGAGGGGGAGATTTTCAGAATGCCATTTCAAAGCAATCAAATGCAAAGCTAGAAAAGACGACCCCCCCCCCCCACGCACACCTTGTTTTAATGCTTTATGTTCGAAATGTAAGTAGCATATAAAATGTACTCGAAACTTAGGCTTCTGATGCTGATTTGTTTCTCTTTTCAGTAAGTGTGGACCTTTGTGTACCAGAGAGAACATCATGGTGGCTTTCAAAGGGGTCTGGACTCAAGCTTTCTGGAAAGCAGTCACAGCGGAATTTCTGGCCATGCTTATTTTTGTTCTCCTCAGCCTGGGATCCACCATCAACTGGGGTGGAACAGAAAAGCCTTTACCGGTCGACATGGTTCTCATCTCCCTTTGCTTTGGACTCAGCATTGCAACCATGGTGCAGTGCTTTGGCCATATCAGCGGTGGCCACATCAACCCTGCAGTGACTGTGGCCATGGTGTGCACCAGGAAGATCAGCATCGCCAAGTCTGTCTTCTACATCGCAGCCCAGTGCCTGGGGGCCATCATTGGAGCAGGAATCCTCTATCTGGTCACACCTCCCAGTGTGGTGGGAGGCCTGGGAGTCACCATGGTAGCATCTTTAGCTATTTTCAAACTAGGACTTCAATTCTGATGGAATATTTTTCTTTCTCTAGGTTCATGGAAATCTTACCGCTGGTCATGGTCTCCTGGTTGAGTTGATAATCACATTTCAATTGGTGTTTACTATCTTTGCCAGCTGTGATTCCAAACGGACTGATGTCACTGGCTCAATAGCTTTAGCAATTGGATTTTCTGTTGCAATTGGACATTTATTTGCAGTAAGTTTCCAAGTCCATTTAAATAATCAATCAATGTCTGAAGTTGTTTTCTTGTTTCCTATAGATCAATTATACTGGTGCCAGCATGAATCCCGCCCGATCCTTTGGACCTGCAGTTATCATGGGAAATTGGGAAAACCATTGGGTAACCCTCATATTGATAGTTCCCATCTTCCTTTACACTCTATCCTCTTCCATCTTTTCCTTAGATATATTGGGTTGGGCCCATCATAGGAGCTGTCCTCGCTGGTGGCCTTTATGAGTATGTCTTCTGTCCAGATGTTGAATTCAAACGTCGTTTTAAAGAAGCCTTCAGCAAAGCTGCCCAGCAAACAAAAGGAAGCTACATGGAGGTGGAGGACAACAGGAGTCAGGTAGAGACGGATGACCTGATTCTAAAACCTGGAGTGGTGCATGTGATTGACGTTGACCGGGGAGAGGAGAAGAAGGGGAAAGACCAATCTGGAGAGGTATTGTCTTCAGTATGACTAGAAGATCGCACTGAAAGCAGACAAGACTCCTTAGAACTGTCCTCAGATTTCCTTCCACCCATTAAGGAAACAGATTTGTTATAAATTAGAAATGTGCAGGTTTGTTGTTTCATGTCATATTACTCAGTCTAAACAATAAATATTTCATAATTTACAAAGGAGGAACGGAAGAAACCTATTGTGAATTCCAAATCTAAAAAAAGAAATATTTTTAAAATGTTCTTAAGCAAATATATACCTATTTTATCTAGTTACCTTTCATTAACAACCAATTTTAACCGTGTGTCAAGATTTGGTTAAGTCTTGCCTGACAGAACTCAAAGACACGTCTATCAGCTTATTCCTTCTCTACTGGAATATTGGTATAGTCAATTCTTATTTGAATATTTATTCTATTAAACTGAGTTTAACAATGGCAAAATACAGTATGTCACAGTCATGCACATTCAAGAGAGAAAATATAACAAGTTCTTTTATGAGCAATCCCTTATGCATAGACTACCTTGGCAAAAGAGCATTAGCAAGTGTCACTGCTCATCAGTTACTTCCTTCCATTTATATCACAAATACCCAAGTTTCAATTCTAACTTCATTTCATGGTATTTCTTCCTCCTCAATGCCCAAGGTAATGTGGGACTAAAGCCCAGAAATTTGAAAAGAATATTCAGAAATCCTTCCCAAATCATAAGGGCACCTATTGAGATTCAAGACAAGCAGACTCGTAAAATCTTGTAGAGGCAGAGGCAAAGTTATCATCATACAAAAATCACAAACAAAAAGGAGATCTGTATTCGGGTATCAAACGGTTGATCTGTTTTCAGTGCACACCCTCAAATGCACCACACCAGTTTTACGATCTAAGCTTTTAACCCCTTTACCACTTTGCTTATTTTTAAAAAATTTATTGGCAAAACTGGGGATTTTGTTTGTAACTTTGGTTATCTATATTTAAACATTAGCTGAGACATATTTTTGATAACAAGAACTTAGCTAGTTGAGTCCTGGCTTTTTGTTGATTATTAAGCTGTGTTCACTCTAGAAGGTGTAAAGGCCCTGTCCCAATCTCTGCTCTCTCACTTCTCGTGACATTTGTTGATAATCTTTACTGCAAGTGTAATGATATTTGAGTGAATTAAAATGCATGACAGACAAGGTACAACATGGTTGCAGAATAAAAGGGTGAGGACATCAGATCACTCTGTATTCAAAGCTTACTAGACGAACAATCTTTCATTTCTGGATATATTGTAGCTAACCCAACACATTTTTAAACTATTTTTGTTACTGACTCACTTACTTGTCAAAATAATTGGTTTTTCTGTCCTGCTTTGCCTTTTGTCACTAGAATGTTCTCCAGAAACCCCAGTTTCTGTCATCTTAACTGTCTAGTCTAGCCGTTAACTTAGACAAAGAAGTGCAAATGTCAATTTCACTAAACAAAAGCTATTAGAAGTAAAGCAGAAACCTATCACTGCAAGGAGTGACTTGTAAATAACTGATGATCAAGGGCTGTCTTCTCTCAAGCATGGTTCCAACTCTGTGTCACTTTTTAGCGTTAATGGCAGTTGTGTGTCTGTGGCAGTGAGATAATGGACCACTATTAAACCTGATTCTCTTCGGTGCTAGGAAAGAGTGATGTGTGAGATTCCCAGAGAGTCGTCACACCAGTGTTATGCCTGGGAGTGCCACTGGCATACCGCAGGTGCCTAAATCCCAGGCCCCTTTCTCAGGGGGCGTGGCCACACCACACACTGCGCCAGTGACACATAGTTACTTCCTGGCTGGGACGGCACCTATAGAAACTAGGGTACAAATCTCCCAAAGATGGTTTGCACCGTCATTTCAAATGTTTGCACAATATACCACTTAGAGGCTTAAAATCAGGGTGGTTCAGTTCAAAAGGTAATATCAACCGTCAGCAAACATGTCAGTTTAAAAATAAGTTCGGTTAACAAGGAAGTGTTAAGCAGATTTTTTGAATACACTTACAATATACTGGCTTATAATCATTTTTATTCTGCCATATGGTTTATTTCATATACACTCACTTTTACACTCACTTCCAATTATAGCATTCAATAAGTTACGGTTAAAGAAAAGTGAATGGTGTTTTTGTAATTTGTTTTCTAGTAGCTAGCAGAGAGCCTGGCACATAGTATGTATTCAAAACAAGTGTGTTAATTAATAAAAATATATAAATCTCATTTGAGATTTAAGAATATAAATAATTTTCTTTTAATCTTTATTTTGCTCAATATTTAATAGGAAGTATGATTTCAAGGACTACTAAAGGAAGGCAATATACATGTGAAAACCATAAAATACATTTTTTGCATTCTACTATTTTTAGGGGCATGAAATGAATGAAAGCTTTAGCACTTTTTTGCCCCTACATATGAGACAACATATTTTGTATTTCACTCAAGGCTCTGCCAGTAAAAAGTAATGAAATTGTACCTTTCTAATGACATCTATGCAGCAGGGGTCTATCGCCTTGTGGATGGCACCAAATTATCCAAGTGTATTAGGAGACTGGGGCTTTTTTCTTTAATCCCTTCTTATTAATGAAGTGCATAGTGCTGCTCCCAGGAGACCACTGCTGACAGATACACAGAGAAGAGATCAGAGAGGAAAAACTGGGAAGACATAAATGAATTATACCCAGCCATGAAACAATGCCAACTGTCTCTTCCCTAAGGAAGAGTACAAGTACCCTAAAATTGAAAGGTGGTCCCTACACTGAAAACGCACATAGTTTGTCAAAAGTGTACAAAAGGGAAAGAGTCTTATTTTAAGCTTTCAGGCTTTCTTAAAAACTTGGGGACCAGAATTTCAATGTATGTTTCCATTGTTGAAGATAACATTTTCTTCAAAGAGCCTTAACCTTTTGTACTGGAAGGAAATATTTTCTGGACTTAAGTAGTTGCCTAAATTTAAGATTCCTACACTTTATTTCTGCCATTGATGCTTTTCCTAAACCCTTATACTATCTTTTTATTATCTGAGCCTTTTCCTAATGCAGCTCATAGGTGCTAGCTAGAGCTGCTGCTCAGTATTGAAGACTTTACAAGGAGATTAGAAATCTTTGGAAAACATATGTGATGAAATTGAGCTATATGATTTATCAGAGATCTGATTCCAAAGAGCACAGAATACTGTTCTCAGACCATGAAACCAGACAACACATGTATTGGTTTAAACTCGATAATGACAGGAAAATTCCAAACTAGAGCAGTAAATTCAAATGGTAAGATGAATCCTAGAAGGCCTCTGATTGCAGCATGTTGACACCAACCTCACGTTACGAACAATTCACAGAGAATTTGCCTTTGTGGCAACTGAAGATGGAAGTCTGGGGGGCACAGACAACCTTATCAAACAATATAAAAGCCAATATAAATTCTCATAAGCACTATAGAATTTGCAAATTCAGAACATTTTATACCTAAAAGTAATTCTGTCTTTCCTAAAGTGTTTTTAACATGAAAATTAGTAGGAAGATGTGGTTACTATTTGGAAAGTGTAATGTAACAAAACTCTCTTTTGTTACCACAAATTTTGTGAGTTTAGTACTCTACAGATTGCCCCATAAGAGCAGTAGCTTTTGAAACTCATAATTCTCTGAAATAAATGAAAGACATTTAATTCAAGGATCAAAAATTGTGGCCATCTTTGCAAATGACTACCTATAGCCTGTGAAAATACATTTCAAAAAATGTTATGTGCAATGAACACTAAATTTAAGAGCAGTTACAGTGTGACTCACTCATGTTTAAAAAAAATCGAAGAGCTAAAAAATACGTCTAATTTATGTAACCCATTGGAATGTATTTCTAGGTTCTCTTCAGGATTAATTAAATAAACATGCAATTTATGAAAACATATAAACAATTATTTATCACTTTTATGACCCAAATCACAATAAAATTGTCATTTAGGATAAACTGGGGAGAATAGACTGAACATATGGTTATATTCACAGTTATTTATTAACTTAAATGTTATTCCAACATTAGAGCTAATGTTAAAAAGATTTAAACTGTAACGTCTAATATTTGGAATAATATATTAAAGTATTAGCACTGTGGTTGATTTTCTTGAATTATGTTGCATCTTGTACTACTAAGCTTGTGAAAATAAACATTTGGATGTTTTAAAAGGTAAACATTATGTTTGATGAAGTTAAAAATTCATTTGTAGTT